AAGGACAGCTTCCACACCCCAATTCACTTGAATATAGTTCCATTCAATGGTTATTGAACACTTACCAAAAACAACACCTTATTATTAGCCTTTTTCATTCATTCAACCTCATTTCTCCAAAACTTCCCGGGTCTCCTGCCCTTGTTCTTACTACTGGGCCTGTTGCCACATGACATTGTAAACCTGAAGCATCACATGCCTGGAGTGTCTGTTTCACTGCTCCTTGTTACCACTGTTGGAATAGGCTTGGAACAAACCCTCACATCCTCTTGGAATCCTAGGTAGACTCATGACCAGTGGTGGATACATTTTTGGGGCTCCTTCCTGTCTGCAGTTACTAATTCTTCTTGTATCCTCCTACCCTCACCTCAGGTAAACACTTATTTTGCTTTCATACCAAAGTAAATTTAGTTTTCATTTGTATTTCATGTTATTCTCTACATATGTGTAGAAGCAGCCTGGAGCTTTGATGTGCTCAGCTGTGCCAGCTTTACCTTTATTAGAATACTAGACTCTTGACGGAGGATGTTATCTAGACTTCACCAAGATGGTTTCTAGACAAAACTCATTACAACTATTGTGGTCTCAGAGTTTTTGAAGTATTAAATGGTTTCAGTTGCTCTATCAAAGGAACAATGGAGTTTTCAATTATATGTTATATTCTGAGACTATCTCTCAATAGGAACATAAAAACTCAAGTAACTTTAGACTTTAAATGTATTTTCCTTTATGTATTAATAAATTATTGCTTTATAAAATTGGTGTTGGAGACATAATTTTTCTTTTTCAAAATTAGAAAGTTAATCACAAAATAGGCTTTAGTGTTTATCTCAAAGGTCACACTTTTAGAGATTAGTTTTACAAGAAGAAAACCAAAACCCACAGTTGAGAAATTGAGTTGAAAGTTAATATTCTTTACAGGAAATTCCTGTAAAGGAAACCAGCTTACTCACTCTTTCAACTAAACCCAACCACAAACTTTATCTCATCAAGGAGGTTGGTCAGAGAAGAGTTTGAGATGCTTCTTCTTCAGAGCACTTCCTACTGAAAGAGGTAGTTTATTTGATTTTCCTCTGTATGACCATCTGGTGTAACGTGGCTATTGTGTCTTCTCCAGGTATCTCTCTGGATAGGAAGAAATATAGTAGAACCCTTTGAAAATGGATATTTTCACATATTTTCGTTCAGATACAAAAGCTGGCAGTTACTGAAATAAGGACTTGAAGTTCCTTCCTCTTTTTTTTATGTCTTAAGAGCAGGAAATAAAGGTAAGAGAGCAGTACTTCTTTTTTTTCACTAGGTGGGTAAAGTTTAGTTCATTATTTCTGCCAGAGACAGCTGAAGGTGTAGCCTTGACCAACTGAAAGGGAAATCTTCATCCTCTGAAAAAACATATGTGATTCTCAAAAAACGCATCTGGAAAATTGATAAAGAAGCGATTCTGTAGATTCTCCCAGCGCTGTTGGGCTCTCAATTCCTTCTGTGAAGGACAACATATGGTGATGGGGAAATCAGAAGCTTTGAGACCCTCTACACCTGGATATGAATCCCCCTTCTAATACTTACCAGGTATGTGATTATCATTGAGAATGGGCACTGCCATTGCTGATCCTGCCTTGTTCCTTGGTTGCAGTCCTTGTAAGAAGAGCTGTCAGTTGTCAGCAATGGGGATAATGCAGTGACCTTAACACCTATCCGTGGCATTCTGCAAGGCGCATTGCACAGAACCCCCTTTCTTTCTTCCATGAACACGCCTTGCTCTCAGCAGACAGCCAGGTCAGCATCAGCAGCCAGGTGGTAGCATCCTGTACTTTCCTGTACTTTCTGGCTCCACCTGGACAAAGTGGTCTGGGCAGACTTTCCTTTTCACCTGCATGGTTCTACCTGCCTCTTGTCCAAGATTAATCTCCCCATGGTATCAGGGACCCCACTTCTTCTGGCTTCCTGGGAGAAAGCAGTCCATGCACCCTCTCCTCACTCTCACTTGTATTTGTCCTCACTGACCTGCTGACGCATTCCCCTCGCAGTGGAATCCTACCCAAGGCCCTCTCATCTCCAGAAATGAGCAAACACTTCCTCCTGTCTTCCTGCATCATGCAGACTCTAGCAGGCGTGGTTCTTCCCCGCTTCCCACATTCCCTCTACTCCTCTCTCTCCACCCTGAAGCTCTCCGTTATCTCACCCCAGCTGCACATGCTGAGCTTTTGGTGGCCAAACCAAGACTCTTTGGTGGACACTTTTCAGTCCTTCTCATGCCCAACTCCTCTGCAGCTTCTGAAACTGATGTCTAGTCTCTCCTCCAAGCTTTCTCTGTCTGGATTGCCAAGGTGGTCTCTCTGCTCTGCTCCTTGCATTCCTTTTAGGTTTGTCATTCTTTATTTTCCATTAGCCCTGGCCTACTTTTAAAGGTTGAGGTTCCTCAGGGAAGTTCATCTGCCCTCCCTTATGGGGCAACAGAAACAATCCAGGCTTGTTACAGATGCCCCAGGCTCCCTCCAGCTGCTGAAACTGAGACCCTGCTCTGAGCCATATGCCTCCCCACCCCTCTGCCCTGGGAATGCTCCAGCTGGATCCCCAAGATATTTCAAGTAAGTGGTTTGAAAGGTCCCATGACTGCCTTGACTTCTTCATTTCCCATTTCTTGATTTACAGAAATGAAGGGGATACTCAGGGCAGAGTTCTGAATCTCAAAACACTCTACTCTGGCAAAGGAATGAAGTTATTGGAGTGATGACAGGAACACGGGAGAACAATGCTCTGTTTGGGCTGGATATTTCTTTGGCTTGTTGCAGGAGAGCGAATTAAAGGATTTAATATTTCAGGTAGGGGTTTTCACTTTTCATGTTAGCACTGTTTTCCATGTGCTTTGTTTATTATGATTTTCAGGTTGTTCCACAAAAAAACTCCTTTGGACATATTCTACAAGGAGTGAAGAGGAATTTGTCTTATTTTGTGATTTACCAGAGCCACAGAAATCACATTTCTGCCACAGAAATCGACTCTCACCAAAACAAGTCCCTGAGCACCTGCCCTTCATGGGTAGTAACGACCTATCTGATGTCCAATGGTACCAACAACCTTCGAATGGAGATCCATTAGAGGACATTAGGAAAAGCTATCCTCACATCATTCAGGACAAATGTACCCTTCACTTTTTGACCCCAGGGGTGAATAATTCTGGGTCATATATTTGTAGACCCAAGATGATTAAGTATGATCCAAATACATTTCTATCTGAAAACATCTATGTTCACAGGATCTTGTTAATTTCCTAGGAGCCCCTATGATGTAGCCTGTTGTGTCAAGATGATTTTAGAAGTTAAGCCCCAGACAAATGCATCCTGTGAGTATTCCGCATCACATAAGCAAGACCTACTTCTTGGGAGCACTGGCTCTATTTCTTGCCCCAGTCTCAGCTGCCAAAGTGATGCACAAAGTCCAGCGGTAACCTGGTACAAGGTAAGAGTGAATTCTCTAAAATTAATATAAGAAATTTATCTGCTTAAAATATCTTTTGGATTAGAATGGAAAACTCCTCTCTGTGGAAAGGAGCAACCGAATCGTAGTGGATGAAGTTTATGACTATCACCAGGGCACATATGTATGTGATTACACTCAGTCGGATACTGTGAGTTCGTGGACAGTCAGAGCTGTTGTTCAAGTGAGAACCATTGGTAAGTGAGATTTTTATCTCAAGATTTGAGATTGCAAATAGTAATCTTTGTTTTCATCTTTCAGTGGGAGACACTAAACTCAAACCAGATATTCTGGATCCTGTCGAGGACACACTGGAAGTAGAACTTGGTAAGCTGGGCCTCATCGCCTTTGAATGACATCTTCTTGTTTTCTCTGGCCTCTTCATTTTCAGGAAAGCCTTTAACTATTAGCTGCAAAGCACGATTTGGCTTTGAAAGGGTCTTTAACCCTGTCATAAAATGGTACATCAAAGATTCTGACCTAGAGTGGGAAGTCTCAGTACCTGAGGCGAAAAGGTAAGAAAAAAACTCACGGATTCTGTTCTCTGTGAATGGAGTGGTATTTTTTCTCCTTTCTCAGTATTAAATCCACTTTAAAGGATGAAATCATTGAGCGTAATATCATCTTGGAAAAAGTCACTCAGCGTGATCTTCGCAGGAAGTTTGTTTGCTTTGTCCAGAACTCCATTGGAAACACAACCCAGTCCGTCCAACTGAAAGAAAAGAGAGGAGGTAAGCCCAGAAGGTTGCCCAGGAGGCATGAATATGTCTCTTCATACTGGCCCTGTCTCCACAGTGGTGCTCCTGTACATCCTGCTTGGCACCATCGGGACCCTGGTGGCCGTGCTGGCGGCGAGTGCCCTCCTCTACAGGCACTGGATTGAAATAGTGCTGCTGTACCGGACCTACCAGAGCAAGGATCAGACGCTTGGGGGTAAGTTTACCTCCACATGCAGCCCTCTGACTCTTATGTTTTTATAAATTTTCCTATTCTTCAGATAAAAAGGATTTTGATGCTTTCGTATCCTATGCAAAATGGAGCTCTTTTCCAAGTGAGGCCACTTCATCTCTGAGTGAAGAACACTTGGCCCTGAGCCTATTTCCTGATGTTTTAGAAAACAAATATGGATATAGCCTGTGTTTGCTTGAAAGAGATGTGGCTCCAGGAGGAGGTAAGTCCAACATGTCAAGAAAAACTGCAGTGCCATTGCAAATAATCAAATGTTTTATTTCCAGTGTATGCAGAAGACATTGTGAGCATTATTAAGAGAAGCAGAAGAGGAATATTTATCTTGAGCCCCAACTATGTCAATGGACCCAGTATCTTTGAACTACAAGCAGCAGTGAATCTTGCCTTGGATGATCAAACACTGAAACTCATTTTAATTAAGTTCTGTTACTTCCAAGAGCCAGAGTCTCTACCTCATCTCGTGAAAAAAGCTCTCAGGGTTTTGCCCACAGTTACTTGGAGAGGCTTAAAATCAGTTCCTCCCAATTCTAGGTTCTGGGCCAAAATGCGCTACCACATGCCTGTGAAAAACTCTCAGGGATTCACGTGGAACCAGCTCAGAATTACCTCTAGGATTTTTCAGTGGAAAGGACTCAGTAGAACAGAAACCACTGGGAGGAGCTCCCAGCCTAAGGAATGGTGAAATGAGCCCTGGAGCCCCCTCCAGTCCAGTCCCTGGGATAGAGATGTTGCTGGACAGAACTCACAGCTCTGTGTGTGTGTGTTCAGGCTGATAGGAAATTCAAAGAGTCTCCTGCCAGCACCAAGCAAGCTTGATGGACAATGGAGTGGGATTGAGACTGTGGTTTAGAGCCTTTGATTTCCTGGACTGGACTGACGGCGAGTGAATTCTCTAGACCTTGGGTACTTTCAGTACACAACACCCCTAAGATTTCCCAGTGGTCCGAGCAGAATCAGAAAATACAGCTACTTCTGCCTTATGGCTAGGGAACTGTCATGTCTACCATGTATTGTACATATGACTTTATGTATACTTGCAATCAAATAAATATTATTTTATTAGAAATGAGTGATTTTTTTCTTTTTTTTCTTTTTTTG